CTTCTATTTGTCTCCAAATTCTCTTTGCTGACAGAGTGCACAGTTCAAAACCCCACACTGGGATGAACTAGAGGACGCCCAGGTCCAGCTCAGGAGCAGCTTCATGTCCCCTCCACTGCTGTACCTCTAGGGCCTCCCTCTGCCACTGCCATCTACTAGGACATTCTTCCTGGGCCCCTGTGGGACAAGGACTGCCTTTGGCTAGTGTGGGGAAAAGAAAGAGAGATCAGACTGTTACTGTGTCTATGTAGAAAGAAATAGACATAAGAGACTCCATTTTGTTCTGTACTAAGAAAAATTCTTCTGCTTTGAGATGCTGTTAATCTGTAACCCTAGCCCCAACCCTGTGCTCACAGAAACAGGTGCTGTGTTGACTCAAGGTTTAATGGATTCAGGGCTGTGCAGGATGTGCTTTGTTAAACAAATGCTTGAAGGCAGCAAGCTTGTTAAGAGTCATCACCACTCCCTAATCTCAAGTAAGCAGGGACACAAACACTGCGGAAGGCCGCAGGGACCTCTGCCTAGGAAAGCCAGGTGTTGTCCAAGGTTTCTCCCCATGTGACAGTCTGAAATATGGCCTCTTGGGAAGGGAAAGACCTGACTGTCCCCTGGCCCGACACCCGTAAAGGGTCTGTGCTGAGGATTAGTAAAAGAGGAAGGAAGGCCTCTTTGCAGTTGAGATAAGAGGAAGGCATCTGTCTCCTGCTCATCCCTGGGCAATGGAATGTCTTGGTGTAAAGCCTGATTGTATATGCCATCTACTGAGATAGGAGAAAACTGCCTTAGGGCTGGAGGTGGGACATGCTGGCGGCAATACTGCTCTTTAAGGCATTGAGATGTTTATGTATATGCACATCAAAAGCACAGCACTTTTTTCTTTACCTTGTTTATGATGCAGAGACATTTGTTCACATGTTTTCCTGCTGGCCCTCTCCCCACTATTACCCTATTGTCCTGCCACATCCCCCTCTCCGAGATGGTAGAGATAATGATCAATAAATACTGAGGGAACTCAGAGACCGGTGCGGCGCGGGTCCTCCATATGCTGAGCGCCGGTCCCCTGGGCCCACTTTTCTTTCTCTATACTTTGTCTCTGTTGTCTTTCTTTTCTCAAGTCTCTCGTTCCACCTGAGGAGAAATGCCCACAGCTGTGGAGGCGCAGGCCACTCCATCTGGTGCCCAACGTGGATGCTTTTCTCTAGGGTGAAGGGACTCTCGAGTGTGGTCATTGAGGACAAGTCAACGAGAGATTCCCGAGTACGTCTACAGTGAGCCTTGTGGTAAGCTTGGGCGCTCGGAAGAAGCCAGGGTTATCTGATGCCCAATGTGGGTGCCTTTCTCTAGGGTGAAGGTACTCTACAGTGTGGTCATTGAGGACAAGTTGACGAGAGAGTCCCAAGTACGTCCACGGTCAGCCTTGCGGTAAGCTTGTGTGCTTAGAGGAACCCAGGGTAACGATGGGGCAAACTGAAAGTAAATATGCCTCTTATCTCAGCTTTATTAAAATTCTTTTAAGAAGAGGGGGAGTTAGAGCTTCTACAGAAAATCTAATTACGCTATTTCAAACAATAGAACAATTCTGCCCATGGTTTCCAGAACAGGGAACTTTAGATCTAAAAGATTGGGAAAAAATTGGCAAAGAATTAAAACAAGCAAATAGGGAAGGTAAAATCATCCCACTTACAGTATGGAATGATTGGGCCATTATTAAAGCAACTTTAGAACCATTTCAAACAGGAGAAGATATTGTTTCAGTTTCTGATGCCCCTAAAAGCTGTGTAACAGATTGTGAAGAAGAGGCAGGGACAGAATCCCAGCAAGGAACGGAAAGTTCACATTGTAAATATGTAGCAGAGTCTGTAATGGCTCAGTCAACGCAAAATGTTGACTACAGTCAATTACAGGAGATAATATACCCTGAATCATCAAAATTGGGGGAAGGAGGTCCAGAATCATTGGGGCCATCAGAGCCTAAACCACGATCGCCATCAACTCCTCCTCCCGTGGTTCAGATGCCTGTAACATTACAACCTCAAACGCAGGTTAGACAAGCACAAACCCCAAGAGAAAATCAAGTAGAAAGGGACAGAGTCTCTATCCCGGCAATGCCAACTCAGATACAGTATCCACAATATCAGCCGGTAGAAAATAAGACCCAACCGCTGGTAGTTTATCAATACCGGCTGCCAACCGAGCTTCAGTATCGGCCTCCTTCAGAGGTTCAATACAGACCTCAAGCGGTGTGTCCTGTGCCAAATAGCACGGCACCATACCAGCAACCCACAGCGATGGCGTCTAATTCACCAGCAACACAGGACGCGGCGCTGTATCCTCAGCCGCCCACTGTGAGACTTAATCCTACAGCATCACGTAGTGGACAGGGTGGTGCACTGCATGCAGTCATTGATGAAGCCAGAAAACAGGGCGATCTTGAGGCATGGCGGTTCCTGGTAATTTTACAACTGGTACAGGCCGGGGAAGAGACTCAAGTAGGAGCGCCTGCCCGAGCTGAGACTAGATGTGAACCTTTCACCATGAAAATGTTAAAAGATATAAAGGAAGGAGTTAAACAATATGGATCCAACTCCCCTTATATAAGAACATTATTAGATTCCATTGCTCATGGAAATAGACTTACTCCTTATGACTGGGAAATTTTGGCCAAATCTTCCCTTTCATCCTCTCAGTATCTACAGTTTAAAACCTGGTGGATTGATGGAGTACAAGAACAGGTACGAAAAAATCAGGCTACTAAGCCCACTGTTAATATAGACGCAGACCAATTGTTAGGAACAGGTCCAAATTGGAGCACCATTAACCAACAATCAGTGATGCAGAATGAGGCTATTGAACAAGTAAGGGCTATTTGCCTCAGGGCCTGGGGAAAAATTCAGGACCCAGGAACAGCTTTCCCTATTAATTCAATTAGACAAGGCTCTAAAGAGCCATATCCTGACTTTGTGGCAAGATTACAAGATGCTGCTCAAAAGTCTATTACAGATGACAATGCCCGAAAAGTTATTGTAGAATTAATGGCCTATGAAAATGCAAATCCAGAATGTCAGTCGGCCATAAAGCCATTAAAAGGAAAAGTTCCAGCAGGAGTTGATGTAATTACAGAATATGTGAAGGCTTGTGATGGGATTGGAGGAGCTATGCATAAGGCAATGCTAATGGCTCAAGCAATGAGGGGGCTCACTCTAGGAGGACAAGTTAGAACATTTGGGAAAAAATGTTATAATTGTGGTCAAATCGGTCATCTGAAAAGGAGTTGCCCAGGCTTAAATAAACAGAATATAATAAATCAAGCTATTAACAGCAAAAAATAAAAAGCCATCTGGCCTGTGTCCAAAATGTGGAAAAGCAAAACATTGGGCCAATCAATGTCATTCTAAATTTGATAAAGATGGGCAACCATTGTCTGGAAACAGGAAGAGGGGCCAGCCTCAGGCCCCCCAACAAACTGGGGCATTCCCAGTTAAACTGTTTGTTCCTCAGGGTTTTCAAGGACAACAACCCCTACAGAAAATACCACCACTTCAGGGAGTCAGCCAATTACAACAATCCAACAGCTGTCCCGCGCCACAGCAGGCAGCACCGCAGTAGATTTATGTTCCACCCAAATGGTCTTTTTACTCCCTGGAAAGCCCCCACAAAAGATTCCTAGAGGGGTATATGGCCCGCTGCCAGAAGGGAGGGTAGGCCTTTGAGGGAGATCAAGTCTAAATTTGAAGGGAGTCCAAATTCATACTGGGGTAATTTATTCAGATTATAAAGGGGGAATTCAGTTAGTGATCAGCTCCACTGTTCCCCGGAGTGCCAATCCAGGTGATAGAATTGCTCAATTACTGCTTTTGCCTTATGTTAAAATTGGGGAAAACAAAAAGGAAAGAACAGGAGGGTTTGGAAGTACCAACCCTGCAGGAAAAGCTGCTTATTGGGCTAATCAGGTCTCAGAGGATAGACCCGTGTGTACAGTCACTATTCAGGGAAAGAGTTTGAAGGATTAGTGGATACCCAGGCTGATGTTTCTGTCATCGGCATAGGTACTGCCTCAGAAGTGTATCAAAGTGCCATGATTTTACATTGTCCAGGATCTGATAATCAAGAAAGTACGGTTCAGCCTGTGATCACTTCATTCCAATCAATTTATGGGGCCGAGACTTGTTACAACAATGGCATGCAGAGATTACTATCCCAGCCTCCCTATACAGCCCCAGGAATAAAAAAATCATGACTAAAATGGGATAGCTCCCTAAAAAGGGACTAGGAAAGAAGTCCCAATTGAGGCTGAAAAAAATCAAAAAAGAAAAGGAATAGGGCATCCTTTTTAGGAGCGGTCACTGTAGAGCCTCCAAAACCCATTCCATTAACTTGGGGGAAAAAAAAACAACTGTATGGTAAATCAGCAGCGCTTCCAAAACAAAAACTGGAGGCTTTACATTTATTAGCAAAGAAACAATTAGAAAAAGGACATTGAGCCTTCATTTTCGCCTTGGAATTCTGTTTGTAATTCAGAAAAAATCCGGCAGATGGCGTATAATGCCGTAATTCAACCCATGGGGGCTCTCCCACCCCGGTTGCCCTCTCCAGCCATGGTCCCCTTTAATTATAATTGATCTGAAGGATTGCTTTTTTACCATTCCTCTGGCAAAACAGGATTTTGAAAAATTTGCTTTTACCACACCAGCCTAAATAATAAAGAACCAGCCACCAGGTTTCAGTGGAAAGTATTGCCTCAGGGAATGCTTAATAGTTCAACTATTTGTCAGCTCAAGCTCTGCAACCAGTTAGAGACAAGTTTTCAGACTGTTACATCGTTCACTATGTTGATATTTTGTGTGCTGCAGAAACGAGAGACAAATTAATTGACCGTTACACATTTCTGCAGACAGAGGTTGCCAACGCGGGACTGACAATAACATCTGATAAGATTCAAACCTCTACTCCTTTCCGTTACTTGGGAATGCAGGTAGAGGAAAGGAAAATTAAACCACAAAAAATAGAAATAAGAAAAGACACATTAAAAGCATTAAATGAGTTTCAAAAGTTGCTAGGAGATACTAATTGGATTTGGAGATATTAATTGGATTTGGCCAACTCTAGGCATTCCTACTTATGCCATGTCAAATTTGTTCTCTTTCTTAAGAGGGGACTCGGAATTAAATAGTGAAAGAACGTTAACTCCAGAGGCAACTAAAGAAATTAAATTAATTGAAGAAAAAATTCGGTCAGCACAAGTAAATAGAATAGATCACTTGGCCCCACTCCAAATTTTGATTTTTGCTACTGCACATTCCCTAACAGGCATCATTGTTCAAAATACAGATCTTGTGGAGTGGTCCTTCCTTCCTCACAGTACAATTAAGACTTTTACATTGTACTTGGATCAAATGGCTACATTAATTGGTCAGGGAAGATTATGAATAATAACATTGTGTGGAAATGACCCAGATAAAATCACTGTTCCTTTCAACAAGCAACAGGTTAGACAAGCCTTTATCAATTCTGGTGCATGGCAGATTGGTCTTGCCGATTTTGTGGGAATTATTGACAATCGTTACCCCAAAACAAAAATCTTCCAGTTTTTAAAATTGACTACTTGGATTTTACCTAAAGTTACCAAACATAAGCCTTTAAAAAATGCTCTGGCAGTGTTTACTGATGGTTCCAGCAATGGAAAAGTGGCTTACACCGGGCCAAAAGAATGAGTCATCAAAACTCAGTATCACTTGACTCAAAGAGCAGAGTTGGTTGCCGTCATTACAGTGTTAACAAGATTTTAATCAGTCTATTAACATTGTATCAGATTCTGCATATGTAGTACAGGCTACAAAGGATATTGAGAGAGCCCTAATCAAATACATTATGGATGATCAGTTAAACCCGCTGTTTAATTTGTTACAACAAAATGTAAGAAAAAGAAATTTCCCATTTTATATTACTCATATTCGAGCACACACTAATTTACCAGGGCCTTTAACTAAAGCAAATGAACAAGCTGACTTGCTAGTATCATCTGCATTCATGGAAGCACAAGAACTTCATGCCTTGACTCATGTAAATGCAATAGGATTAAAAAATAAATTTGATATCACATGGAAACAGACAAAAAATATTGTACAACATTGCACCCAGTGTCAGATTCTACACCTGGCCACTCAGGAGGCAAGAGTTAATCCCAGAGGTCTATGTCCTAATGTGTTATGGCAAATGGATGTCATGCACGTACCTTCATTTGGAAAATTGTCATTTGTCCATGTGACAGTTGATACTTATTCACATTTCATATGGGCAACCTGCCAGACAGGAGAAAGTACTTCCCATGTTAAAAGACATTTATTATCTTGTTTTCCTGTCATGGGAGTTCCAGAAAAAGTTAAAACAGACAATGGGCCAGGTTACTGTAGTAAAGCAGTTCAAAAATTCTTAAATCAGTGGAAAATTACACATACAATAGGAATTCTCTATAATTCCCAAGGACAGGCCATAATTGAAAGAACTAATAGAACACTCAAAGCTCAATTGGTTAAACAAAAAAAAGGAAAAGACAGGAGTATAACACTCCCCAGATGCAACTTAATCTAGCACTCTATACTTTAAATGTTTTAAACATTTATAGAAATCAGACCACTACCTCTGCAGAACAACATCTTACTGGTAAAAGGAACAGCCCACATGAAGGAAAACTGATTTGGTGGAAAGATAATAAAAATAAAACATGGGAAATGGGGAAGGTGATAACGTGGGGGAGAGGTTTTGCTTGTGTTTCACCAGGAGAAAATCAGCTTCCTGTTTGGATACCCACTAGACATTTAAAGTTCTACAATGAACTCACTGGAGATGCAAAGAAAAGTGTGGAGATGGAGACACCCCAATCGACTCGCCAGGTAAACAAAATGGTGATATCAGAAGAACAGAAAAAGTTGCCTTCCATCAAGGAAGCAGAGTTGCCAATATAGGCACAATTAAAGAAGCTGACACAGTTAGCTAAAAAAAAAAGCCTAGAGAATACAAAGGTGACACCAACTCCAGAGAATATGCTGCTTGCAGCTCTGATGATTGTATCAACGGTGGTAAGTCTTCCCAAGTCTGCAGGAGCAGCTGCAGCTAATTATACTTACTGGGCCTATGTGCCTTTCCCACCCTTAATTCGGGCAGTTACATAGATGGATAATCCTATTGAAGTAGATGTTAATAATAGTGCATGGGTGCCTGGCCCCACAGATGACTGTTGCCCTGCCCAACCTGAAGAAGGAATGATGATGAATATTTCCATTGGGTATCCTTATCCTCCTGTTTGCCTAGGGAAGGCACCAGGATGCTTAATGCCTACAACCCAAAATTGGTTGGTAGAAGTACCTACAGTCAGTGCTACCAGTAGATTTACTTATCACATGGTAAGTGGAATGTCACAGATAAATAATTTACAGGACCCTTCTTATCAAAGATCATTACAATGTAGGCCTAAGGGGAAGGCTTGCCCCAAGGAAATTCCCAAAGAATCAAAAAGCCCAGAAGTCTTAGTCTGCGGAGAATGTGTGGCTGATACTGCAGTGTAGTACAAAACAATGAATTTTGAACTATGATAGACTGGGTCCCTTGAGGCCAATTATATCATAACTGTACAGGCCAGACTCATTCATGTTCACAGGCCCCATCCATCTGGCCCATTAATCCAGCCTATGACGGTGATGTAACTGAAAGGCTGGACCAGGTTTATAGAAGGTTAGAATCACTCTGTCCAAGGAAATGGGGTGAAAAGGGAATTTCATCACCTTGACCAAAGTTAGTCCTGTTACTGGTCCTGAACATCCAGAATTAGGAAGCTTACTGTGGCCTCACACCACATTAGAATTTGTTCTGGAAATCAAGCTATAGGAACAAGAGATCGTAAGTCATATTATACTATCAACCTAAATTCCAGTCTGACAATTCCTTTGCAAAATTGTGTAAAACTCCCTTATATTGCTAGTTGTAGGAAAAACATAGTTATTAAACCTGATTCCCAAACCATAATCTGTGAAAATTGTGGAATGTTTACTTGCATTGATTTGACTTTTAATTGGCAGCACCGTATTCTACTAGGAAGAGCAAGAGAGGGTGTGTGGATCCTTGTGTCCATGGACCGACCATGGGAGGCTTCGCTATCCATCCATATTTTAACGGAAGTATTAAAAGGAATTCTAACTAGATCCAAAAGATTCATTTTTACTTTGATGGCAGTGATTATGGGCCTCATTGCAGTCACAGCTACTGCTGCGGCTGCTGGAATTGCTTTACACTCCTCTGTTCAAACTGCAGAATACGTAAATGATTGGCAAAAGAATTCCTCAAAATTGTGGAATTCTCAGATCCAAATAGATCAAAAATTGGCAAACCAAATTAATGATCTTAGACAAACTGTCATTTGGATGGGAGAGGCTCATGAGCTTGGAATATCTTTTTCAGTTACGATGTGACTGGAATACATCAGATTTTTGTGTTACACCACAAGCCTATAATGAGTCTGAGCATCACTGGGACATGGTTAGATGCCATCTGCAAGGAGGAGAAGATAATCTTACTTTAGACATTTCAAAATTAAAAGAATTTTTTTTTTCTTTGAGACAGAGTCTCGCTCTGTCGCCCAGGCTGGAGTGCAGTGGCGTGATCTCAGCTCACTGCAAGTTCCGCCTCCTGGGTTTACACCATTCTCCTGCCTCAGCCTCCCAAGTAGTTGGGACTACAGGAGCCCACCACCATGCCTGGCTAATTTTTTTTGGGTTTTTAATAGAGATGGAGTTTCACCGTGTTAGCCAGGATGGTCTCGATCTCCTGACCTTGTGATCTGCCCACCTTGGCCTCCCAAAGTGCTGGGATTACAGTCGTGAGCCACCGTGCCCAGCCAAGAAAAAATTTTTGAGGCATCAAAAGCCCATTTAAATTTGGTGCCAGGAACGGAGACAATCGTGAAAGCTGCTGATAGCCTCACAAATCTTAAGCCAGTCACTTGGGTTAAAAGCATCAGAAGTTTCACTATTGTAAATTTCATATTAATCCTTGTATGCCTGTTCTGTCTGTTGTTAGTCTACAGGTGTATCCAGCAGCTCCAAAGAGACAGCAACCAGCAAGAATGGGCCATAGTGACGATGGTGGTTTTGTCAAAAAGAAAAGGGGGGGATATGTAAGGAAAAGAGAGATCAGACTTTCACTGTGTCTATGTAGAAAAGGAAGACATAAGAAACTCCATTTTGATCTGTACTAAGAAAAATTGTTTTGCCTTGAGATGCTGTTAATCTGTAACTTTAGCCCCAACCCTGTGCTCACGGAAACATGTGCTGTAAGGTTTAAGGGATCTAGGGCTGTGCAGGATGTACCTTGTTAACAATATGTTTGCAGGCAGTATGTTTGGTAAAAGTCATCGCCATTCTCCATTCTCGATTAACCAGGGGCTCAATGCACTGTGGAAAGCCACAGGAACCTCTGCCCAAGAAAGCCTGGCTGTTGTGGGAAGTCAGGGACCCCGAATGGAGGGACCAGCTGGTGCTGCATCAGGAAACATAAATTGTGAAGATTTCTTGGACATTTATCAGTTTCCAAAATTAATACTTTTATAATTTCTTACACCTGTCTTACTTTAATCTCTTAATCCTGTTATCTTTGTAAGCTGAGGATATACGTCACCTCAGGACCACTATTGTACAAATTGATTGTAAAACATGTTCACATGTGTTTGAACAATATGAAATCAGTGCACCTTGAAAATGAACAGAATAACAGTGATTTTAGGGAACAAAGGAAGACAACCATAAGGTCTGACTGCCTGAGGGGTCGGGCAAAAAGCCATATTTTTCTTCTTGCAGAGAGCCTATAAATGGACGTGCAAGTAGGAGAGATATTGCTAAATTCTTTTCCTAGCAAGGAATATAATACTAAGACCCTAGGGAAAGAATTGCATTCCTGGGGGGAGGTCTATAAACGGCCGCTCTGGGAGTGTCTGTCCTATGTGGTTGAGATAAGGACTGAGATACGCCCTGGTCTCCTGCAGTACCCTCAGGCTTACTAGGATTGGGAAACCCCAGTCCTGGTAAATTTGAGGTCAGGCCGGTTCTTTGCTCTGAACCCTGTTTTCTGTTAAGATGTTTATCAAGACAATACATGCACCGCTGAACATAGACCCTTATCAGGAGTTTCTGATTTTGCTCTGGTCCTGTTTCTTCAGAAGCATGTCATCTTTGCTCTGCCTTCTGCCCTTTGAAGCATGTGATCTTTGTGACCTACTCCCTGTTCATACACCCCTCCCCTTTTAAAATCCCTAATAAAAACTTGCTGGTTTTGTGGCTCAGGGGGGCATCATGGACCTACCAATACGTGATGTCACCCCCGGTGGCCCAGCTGTAAAATTCCTTTCTTTATACTCTTATTTCTCAGACCAGCTG